AGTGATTTCCAGGAATCCTTCCCTGCGTCTTCTAGCTTCTGGGGGCTCTTGGCCTTTCTGGACTTTCATGGATCATGACCACATCACTCTAATTTCTGCCTCTGTGTTCCAGCACCTCACCCCCTGTGTGTTGTGTCTTCTCTTCTCTCTGCTGTGAGGACAATTGTCATTGGATTTGGGGCCTATCCAGATATACCAAGATGATCTCATCTCAAATTCTTTTACTTCATTACATCTGCAAAGAGCCTTTTTCCAAATAAGATCAAGTTCACAGGATCTAGGGATTTCTATATGGACCTATCTTTCTTGGGGGCCAACATAACCCCCTACATGGTATAGGTGAAATAAGATTATTTGCAATTGATGAATCCAGGTGATGAATACTTTCAGATTTGTTATATTATGGGCAATTTGAGTGACGCAAAGAGGATAGCATATGCAAATAGGGTCTCTGGATTTGTCAGATAAAATACAGGATACCCACCTAAATGTGAATTTCAGATAAACAATAAATAATATTTCAGTATAATCTGGTTTCATACCGTGTTTGGAACATAGCTATAACTAAAAAATTGTTGATTGTTTGCCTGAAATTCACATTTACATGGATGTCCTATATTTTATTTGGCAACCCAGTAAGAAAACGGTGGCATCAGCTTGCCCTTCACAGACATCCTCTCCCAGCTATGCTCACAATAGAGATTTTTCAGTTGCCCTAGTCTTTGCACCCAACTCATGAAAAAAAGCATCTTTAAAAAGCCAGTTTCTGCTGACTTGCAAAAAGAGCAAAATCTCGGTGAAATGTATTGTGTAAACTTTGATTGCCAACCTTGAAAAGGAACACATTAACCAGTGTCTTCTGATAAGCAGATCACTTGCCTCATGTCTTAGAATCCAGTAGGTGGCCCCTTGGCCATGAAATGTGTGGGAGTGGCTTTTCCCTAACTTGACTCTTCTTTCAGTGGGAGAGAACTATTGAGAGGAACAAAGAGCTTATAAATACATTAGGACCTGGAATTCAGTTGTCGAGCCAGGACGGTGACAGCGTTTAACAAAGTAAGTACTGATCTTATAAATTTCTCTACATTTCAATTATTCATTCATTCATTCATTCATTCAGGCTTAGAGAAACCTCCAGGAGACTGCTATCATGGCAGAGAAGCCCAAGCTCCACTACTTCAATGCACGGGGCAGAATGGAGTCCACCCGGTGGCTCCTGGCTGCAGCTGGAGTAGAGGTAGGTTCTGAGTTAGGTCATCTTAAGTTGGAAACAAGAACGTATTTACTGTTTCTGCTTCCAGTTTGAAGAGAAATTTATAAAATCTGCAGAAGATTTGGACAAGTTAAGAAATGGTAAGATCAATCTCTAAGTTCCTCTGATGAGGCTTCACTCTCCTTTTTTTTCTTCCTTCTAAAGATGGATATTTGATGTTCCAGCAAGTGCCAATGGTTGAGATTGATGGGATGAAGCTGGTGCAGACCAGAGCCATTCTCAACTACATTGCCAGCAAATACAACCTCTATGGGAAAGACATAAAGGAGAGAGCCCTGTACGGTATATTTTCTGTTCTTCCATCCACAGTATTTGACCATTTGGTTGTTTCTGTCTTTCAGGATTGATATGTATATAGAAGGTATAGCAGATTTGGGTGAAATGATCCTCCTTCTGCCCGTATGTCCACCTGAGGAAAAAGATGCCAAGCTTGCCTTGATCAAAGAGAAAATAAAAAATCGCTACTTCCCTGCCTTTGAAAAAGTAAGTGAAGCAGTTCAGTGTTTTGGGGAACTGTGTTCCTGATCTGATTCCTCCCATTCTCCAGGTCTTAAAGAGCCATGGACAAGACTACCTTGTTGGCAACAAGCTGAGCCGGGCTGACATTCATCTGGTGGAACTTCTCTACTACGTCGAGGAGCTTGACTCCAGTCTTATCTCCAGCTTCCCTCTGCTGAAGGTGACCCATTTCACAGCCCAGAGAGGCAGCCCCACATCTCCCATCTTGGGATCTTGTATCTGGGCCCTGCGACTGACCAAGTTTTGCCCCAGTCTTCTCCAGGCCTTCAGTGCCCCAAGGTCTCCAAAATGAGCTTCCAGGCTCCAATTTTGAGGAATGAAAACACTTTTGTTATGGAAAGGAAATCTGTGCTGCATGCTACCCCACAAAGAGTATTTTGCCCTTTATTATGGAAAGAACCCAGGGCCCAGCATCTCTCCCCATCCCTCTATTTCAATGTGGTTTCTGTTCCTGAGTTCTCTGTGATGTCCTTTATCCCATATGTGCCCACAATGAGCCGGTCTGAGCAGAGCCCTTTCCATCTGGTTTCCTCCCTGGGCTCCGGCTCCTGCTGTCTGACATTGTGTTCCTCTCTGCACAGCTCTCCAGAACACTGGCCCCCCACACTGTATCTCTCACTGAGAAAAGGTGGTCCCATGGTTTGTCTTTAATATTTTCTATAACTATTCCCTTCCCAAATAATTTCCCCATGTTTTCACTTCTGCTTAGAGACTCATCTGTGTTGATATCTCACAGGCACATTATTTTTTCTTGTCTTATACAAGAGTCACTAATCTATAGGATTAGTGTGTAAGGAGAAAGATAGAGATGACTGAACTGATTAAAACTTCAAGACATCTTTGGGGAAAATAAAGTGAGCTACATGTCCTTCCCCTTATCTTCATTTCTCACTGGGTGTCTGTTTCTGCCTCCATGCTTGTGCTGATGGAGCAGACTCACTTGGTCTTTGCAGGAGGGGCTCAGATTCCCTGGGTCATGTTAATGGTGGTGTCAGCCCTT